TCCTTAGAACTGATATCCACTCTCTATACACTATGTATATTTTTTGGTTTATTGCCTGCCTCCCCAGCACACACACACACACACACACACATACACACACACACAAGATTATAAATTCCATGAAAGGAAGGGCATTGTTTTGCTCAAAATTAGTTCCAGCTTCCACAATAGTGCCTGGCATAGTAGATAAATCAATATTTGTGTAAGAAAGGAGAAGAGGGAGTAAAAAACTAAGAGCATTTTTCACCCATCAATTTGGCAAAGATCAAAATATTTTATAACACTGTGTTGACAAGTATAGGTAAATAAGAATACTGCTAGTAGATCCTATGATTGGTGATTTGGCATTAACAAAAGTACAAATTTCCCTATTCTATGCTGTAGTAATTCCCTTTCTAGACATACAGACTATGGATATATCCTTACACATGAAAAATGATGTGAGTTCACAGTAAGTTATTGCAGCAATGTTTGAAAAAGAAGAATTGGAAACAACCTCATGACCACCAATGGGGTACTTATTAACAAATTATAGAACATAATACACAGTTGAATACCGTGCAGTTGTTTAAAAAAGAGCAAGATCAAGGAAACACTTATGTACAGCCTTTACCAAGACCACCTGGTAAAAAGAAAAATAAGAAAGGTACAGAAGTGCTACTATTTGTGCAGAGGGGAAAAAGCGCGGACAATCTATAACGGTGTAATATATCTACGGAAGGATATACAAGTCACGAAAAATATTGTCAAACTAGACGCTGGGGGACATTTACTCTTTTTAATAAATGTATGTGAATGCATTACTTATCCATATTACTCAATAATTAAACCGAAAAACGTTTTAAAGAAGTACAAATAAGACTTGCTCGCAGATCCCGCAATCCCATCAATACGAGGCGTAAAAGCCGGGTCCTCCACTGGCTAGGGCCGAGGAGGCAAGCACTCAAGCTGCCACAGAGGCGAAGCTTCCTAGAGCGGCCCGGAAGTGCCCGGCTGAAGCGGCCGGGCGCCGATTGGTGTCTTTGAGTCTAGTCTTTGTTCGGGGCTGTCCAAAGGACGCTAGCTGTTGCACCTGTTCCTCCCTGCGCGTAAGGTGAGTGTCTCCCGGCTCCCAGGTGGAGAAAATTTTTGTTTTGTTTTGTTTTGTTTTGTTTCAGCTTCCTATAAGACTGTTTTCTCTGATTGACTTCTGGTGGCTTGGCTTCATTATGATGTGTTTATGTTCACAGAAATTTTTGTAATTTCTCTATGGTAACAACTTTTTATGCCTTAGGAGTGTCTCTGAGGCAGGATTCTAAGAGATTCTCTTTGACTCAATCCCAGATAGAGGATAAATCTCCTGGCAAAGCCCAGAATGACCACAGCCCTGGAACCTGAGGACCAAAAAGGACTTCTGATAATTAAGGCAGAGGACCATTACTGGGGACAGGATTCCAGCTCACAAAAGTGCAGTCCTCACAGGAGGGAACTCTATAGACAACACTTCAGGAAGCTCTGCTATCAGGATGCACCTGGACCCCGTGAAGCTCTTACCCAGCTGTGGGAGCTCTGCCGTCAGTGGCTGAGGCCAGAATGCCACACCAAGGAGCAGATTTTAGACCTGCTGGTGCTAGAACAGTTCCTGAGCATTCTTCCTAAAGACCTGCAAGCATGGGTGCGTGCACACCATCCAGAGACTGGAGAGGAGGCAGTGACGGTACTGGAGGATCTGGAGAGAGAGCTTGATGAACCTGGAAAGCAGGTGTGAAGGGGCAGTCATCTGGCTGTGAGTGAAAAATTCACCTTACACACCTCATTTTCCCTAGGTCCCAGGCAATTCAGAAAGACGGGACATACTCATGGACAAGTTGGCCCCCTTGGGAAGGCCATATGAATCACTGACTGTCCAGCTCCATCCCAAAAAGACCCAGCTGGAGCAGGAAGCTGGGAAACCACAAAGGAATGGTAAGCAGGAACAGTTCTGAGTGTATGAGGGTTTTATAACATTTACATGTTCTTTCTTCCATAGGCTGTTTGCTTCTCAAACATAGAATAGGACCCGTTTGTGTACTGTTTGTTTGTTACAGGTGATAAAACTAGGACTAAGAATGAAGAGTTGTTCCAGAAGGAAGATATGCCCAAAGACAAGGAATTCCTTGGGGAGATAAATGACAGACTGAACAAAGATACTCCTCAGCATCCTAAGTCCAAAGATATTATTGAAAATGAGGGCAGATCAGAATGGCAACAGAGGGAAAGAAGACGATATAAATGTGATGAATGTGGGAAAAGTTTCAGTCATAGCTCAGACCTTAGTAAACACAGGAGAACTCACACGGGAGAGAAGCCCTATAAATGTGATGAGTGTGGAAAAGCCTTCATTCAGCGCTCACATCTCATTGGACATCATAGAGTACACACGGGAGTAAAACCCTATAAATGTAAAGAATGTGGGAAAGACTTCAGTGGGCGCACAGGTCTTATTCAGCATCAGAGAATCCACACAGGTGAAAAACCCTATGAATGTGATGAGTGTGGAAGGCCTTTCCGAGTAAGTTCAGCTCTTATTAGACATCAAAGAATTCATACCGCAAATAAACTCTACTAATATAGCAGTAATATCAAAAGTTCTTTGGACACTCAGGCCTAACTAGTTATCAAAGAATCTATTTTAGAAACCTTGAGTTTCCTCAATGTGGTCAAAGCTTCAGTCATCATTAAACTTCTCTGGACCAAAGAATCTACCTGAGTAAAATATCCTTTTATTTCAAA